ATTACAAAATATTTATTGTAAAAAAGGGTTGGAGGTTGAGAATCTCAATTCTAGTCAGTCTCTCAGTGTTTGGTTTCTTCCTACCATTTTTCCCCCTAGGACCAGCCAGAAAGCAGCTTTTTTTTTGTCCCCCCCAACAAGGAGCCCACTGTTTCCTCTCCCAGCCCAAACTCAGGCCTACGAACAACAACAGCACAACACACACACACACACACACACACACACACACACACACACACCCCCCTCCACTTCAAGGTATAGCCAAGAGCTTCTGGAGCCGTCAAAAAGGTCTGTACCTGCTGTCTTTAGAGCTTCCAGTTTGCCCTTGGTCAAGAAATACTGTTTGCTAGGCTCTGCTGGAGTACATCAGGTAATACTGGCTTCTAAACCACCCTGAGGTTCTTTTCTCTTGTCCTTTTACTCCCTTCGTACTTCAATTTCTCTCCTTGATGTCCCCCTCCCTGTTTTGTTTTTTGCCTCCAATCCGTTCTGCGCGTTCCCTGCAGAGCAGGCGAGTAGCAATGCTGCTGGACCATGGAGCTGCTCTAGTCTCCCAGAAATCTCTTCTACACCCAACCCTTCTTGCGCTTAGGTGGTCCTCAGTCCCCCTCCCCCACCTCCTTCTGACCCAGGCTTCTTTCTCGCCCTCCGGTCGCAGTTCTCCTGGGCATCTGCCTCTGCCTCTCTCCTCTCACCCGGATCTAGGGCTGCCTTCTCTTTGTGCAGCCGTCTTTCTCCACCTTCATCCCAGACTCCCTGTCTCAGCGCCAGCTCCTCTGCCTTTGGCTCGGGTTCCCTCTCCCCCACCCCAGCTTCCAGTTGTTTGGCCCGCAGGTCCCTCGGCAGTGACCGGCGCCCCCCGACGAGTGCGTGTGCACCAGGGCACCTCCCTCTCCCCCACCTCTCAGCCCCGCGCCTCTCCACCGCCCGCCCCACCGCGCTGTGGGCGGTCCAGGGCGGGGCTGGGATCCGGGGCGGCTCCCGGGGCTCGGGTTGTGGGAGGCGCCCTCTCCCCGGTCTTCCCCTCTCTTCCCCCCGCCCTGCCTTCCCTTGCACCCTCCTTCTTCCCTCCGCCCGGGAGCTCTCCCTGGTCCCCGGCGCCGCCTCCTTCCCTCCCGGCTCCCCGCTCCCCGCTCCCGTGGCTGCCGCCGCCCCGGGGAAGAAGAGACAGGGGTGGGGTTTGGGGGAAGCGAGAGAGGAGGGGAGAGACCCTGGCCAGGCTGGAGCCTGGATTCGAGGGGAGGAGGGACGGGAGGAGGAGAAAGGTGGAGGAGAAGGGAGGGGGGAGCGGGGAGGAGCGGCCNNNNNNNNNNNNNNNNNNNNNNNNNNNNNNNN